AAGAGATCGAGACCATCCTGGCCAACATGGTGAAACCCCGTCTCTACTAAAAATACAAAAATTAGCTGAGCGTGGTGGCACACGCCTATAGTCCCAGCTACTCAGGAGGCTGAGGCAGGAGAATCGCTTGAACCTGGGAGGTGGAGGTTGCAGTGAGCCGAGATCGCACCACTGCACTCAAGCCTGATGATAGAGCGAGACTCTGTCTCAAGAAAAATAAATAAATGGCCAAATGATGGATGCATCTGGAGGTCCTCAAAACGAATTTCAGGTGTTATTCATATGTTGCTTGGTGCCCCCTATATTGTAGCTGGTATGACTCATTAATTAGAGAATTAAGTATCAGGAAGAGTTATCTTTTCTCAAATAATGAGAATCAGTGCGTCCCATGTCTCCCCTGGCTTCTAGGAAGTACAGAGCAAAGGGAAATGCACAGCTGAGTGCTTCGTTCATGGAAGGGGTTAGGATCTTTGCTATCCTCTCATCCAGTATGGGTTTTATTCAGTATTTTAAGAGCTTTAATGCATACATGACTTGGCATAAGCCTCCTAAAAATCATTTATGGAAACAAACAGGGTAAAAATTATTTCACCTGTGTGAAGGAGACTCTCAAATGTGATCAACGCACTTATTAGGTTCCTACCATTTGTCCAAATAGTTGGATAAGACATGGCAAACCAATCTTGATTCTTTTTAAAGGGAGTTTCTAATTCCTAAACATCTAAGCTTTTCTTTTTTTTTTTTTCTTTTCTTTTTTGTGAGACAGAGTCTCGCTCTGTCACCCAGGCTAGAGTGCAGTGGCATGACCTCGGCTCACTGCAATCCCCGCCTCCTAGGTTCAAGTGATTCTCCTGCCTCAGCCTCCTGAGTAGCTGGGATTACAGGCACGTGCCACCAGCCGAGCTAATTTTTGTATTTTTTAAGTAAAGACAGGGTTTCACCATGTTGGTCAGGCTGGTCTCGAACTCTTGATCTCATGATCTGCCCACCTTGGCCTCCCAAAGTGCTGGGATTACAGGCATGAGCCACCGCGCCTCACTGCTTTTAAATTTTTTCTATGTGGAGCTCTTACCATGTTACCTTTCTGGTGTCATGAAAGCCTTCTCCAGAAAGGTATAAAATCCTGTCTTTGACAGAAATGTAGTTGAAGAGCTGTTACCTTAGAAGAGTCTTTTAGGTTTTTCTTAAAATTTGAATCACATTTAAAAAGATGTCTTTAAAATTGATTAGACTGTTTCTCCACCCAAATTATACACTTATGGGCCATGTATTAATTCATGATTAGATTGAAAATTGATTTGCATAATGAAATTATTTTAACATCAGTGCTGCTTTAGACATTCTCTTTGATCAGGTTGCATGTAGTAGAAAAAGCTTCTGTCTTTGGCATTGCAAAATATACAGCTTTATACTTAAAAAATGAGTTACTTATTTCTGATGAGTTTTTGATCCTATGCTTGATGAGATTTTTTGTAAGTTTAGATTATTTAAAGCAGTACAGCAGGAATCTGAAATGTGATGGGACTGCTGTATTACATTTATGACTCTTTATGGAATAACTAGAATTCTTCATTAATCTCTTTCCATAAAAATTACAGAATATTAGAAGTGGAAGGGACCTTGGCAGTCATTCATTCCAACTTTCCCTTGGTTGCAATAGAGAGAATTTCTAAATCTTAAGAAATCAGTGCACAGAACTCAATCCTGTTGACCAGATTTACTCCAGCCAGTATGCGATGAAGCTGAACATTTATGCCACTTGATCTGATCTCTATTCTGCTGCTAATGATGTCTAAAGCAAGGGCGAAGGAGGGAGAAATGCGGGAAGCAGGCACCTAAGATTTCTTGAACCCCATCTAAGTAAAATGTATTTTACTTATGTAATTGTGCTCAATCCACACCACAACTTAGAAGTTTCCTGTGTGACTCTAAGACTCACTTTTCTTACTGGCAAATGGGCACAGTATTTCTTAACTCTGTGGTCACCTGATTGGTAAATGTAGAACCAGAATTTTCTTCTAGGTATTTCTGAACCTAAAGCTCATTGTTATTCCTCCTCTCAAAGATGATTGTATTAATTCTTGTCAGTCACATCTTACCAGTGGCTCATATTGACTTTTGGTCCCAATAATTTTTGAGCGCACAAGGACGGTGTGCTCAGTACAGTACCTGGTACAAATGCATGACTTATAATTGCACTACTTTCAAGGTTTGGACAAGCTATAGTGAAGGCTGAGGCTGAATCATGATTTTATTTTTTCCTATTGAATGTTGTTATCCAAGAGTAAAGTCTGTTGTGCTCTATAGAGATCTAATCGTCAGATCAAGATGATGGGGTTGATTGTAAGCTCAACTTCTCTCTCCTATTCTGCTTCAGGCACATAGAATGCTAGCTTAAATATATTAAAATTAAAATAATTCATATTTAAACTTGTGGGGGAAAACAACACTCCATGTACCAGAAATAGAGAACCTATTGGCAAAGAGAAATTGAAGCCGTAGGAACTGGGTTCCCAACGCCCAGGGAAGGTTAGGAACTGAAGCCTCAGTTCCCTTGCAAGGAAGGGAGTGAGCACCTGGTCTTGACTAAGCCCCACCTGTGTTCTTCCTAAATTTAATGGGAACCAAAATATCTCCAGTTGCCAACCTGGCCTAACAGCCAGAAGCAAGTAAATGGTAAACTTTTCTGGCCAATTTCCCTTTGGAGGAGGAGTCTTTTTGTCTGTTCCATTCTTTCTGAGTAAAACTTCTGCTCTCATTTTGAATTTCCACTTTGCCTTCTATTCTTTTTACAAGGGAAGCCAGGCCTGTTAAAGATGTCATTAAAGTGTCTTACTGTGAGATAAGTGGTGCTTGCAGGAAGGTGTGAATGTGAGTGTTGATAGGCATGTTGGACTTAGTAGAGCTGTTCCCCTTACATTATGTATTTCATTTATTTTATTGGCAGCTGAAGTTGGCCTTGTGCTTGCTGACTCATTTTTAGCAATTGTGCAAGAAATGGCAGCATTTGCCACCTTTGTTTAGTCTCTTCTTTTTCAAATCACCTTTCATCATTTCTTTATCATCTTTGGACACCCTGCCAATTCTTTACTGCCCACAACTTTTGTCTTGCTTACTAGCTAAGGCACTCTTTATAGGTCATAGCTAATGAGGTTGGCTCTATTCCATAAAGTATCTACTGAGTATCTAGCATGCACTGAGCATGGCCTGGGGAATATAACAAAAAAAAAATGTGGGTCATTTTCCTACCTCAAAAGAGTTTATGATGTCAAAGATGTGCTGCTTCCTGAAGACCCCGTCAACTTTCTGTCTTTTCCCTGGAAGTGTAAAATGCCACACGTTGGATGAGATGATTATCCGAGCTCAGACTTGGGAAATAGTCATGCTTCTGGACCAAGTGCCAGGTAAGTCCTTGATTCTGGTCAGTAATAGGCCAAGAAACTGAACCAGTGTGTCTTTTCACCATAGATATAAGAGTTCGGACCGCCCAGCACACAAGGTCAGCATGCTGCTCCTCTGTCACGCTCTCGCTATAGCTGTTGTCCAGATCGTTATCTTCTCAGAAAGCTGGGCATTTGCCAAGAACATCAACTTCTATAATGTGAGGCCTCCTCTCGACCGTAAGTAGTGGTGGTTGCCATCCTAGTTCATGCTTACTGTTTCACTTTGCTTTTTTCTTTAAAGCTACACCATTTCCAAATAGCTTCAAGTGCTTTACTTGTGAAAACGCAGGGGATAATTATAACTGCAATCGATGGGCAGAAGACAAATGGTGTCCACAAAGTAAGTGTGCTGAGTTTGGAAGACTTCTGTGACTTGGTTTTGTTTTTTGTTTCCTCTTGCCTAGATACACAGTACTGTTTGACAGTTCATCACTTCACCAGCCACGGAAGAAGCACATCCATCACCAAAAAGTGTGCCTCCAGAAGTGAATGTCATTTTGTCGGTTGCCACCACAGCCGAGATTCTGAACATACGGTAAGGATCGTGTGTGTGTGTTATTGTCTAAAACTGTCATTTCCTCTCTCCTTTTTTGTAACAGGAGTGTAGGTCTTGCTGTGAAGGAATGATCTGCAATGTAGAATTACCCACCAATCACACTAATGCAGTGTTTGCCGTAATGCACGCTCAGAGAACATCTGGCAGCAGTGCCCCCACACTCTACCTACCAGTGCTTGCCTGGGTCTTTGTGCTTCCATTGCTGTGATGCCACCATTCCTAGGAGAGGCAGAGACCAGCCTCTAAAGCACAAGCCAAAAACTGTGTGAACGGTGAACTTTGGAGTGAAGATCAATCTTGCACTTGGTGAAGAGTGCACATTGGACCTCAAGGCGAAAGCCAGTGGTTTGCTTGGATAAAATGTTCCCGCATGAGGCCACAGGACTGAGGATGGGAATTTGGCAGGGCCTGAGAAGATGGTCTGACTTCCAGGCTTCCTGGTCAAAGAGAGCTACGTTTGGGCAGTTCTGCAGAGAGGATCCTGGCAACTAGTCCCACCTGACTAGGCCTTTAGCTGAAAGGATTTCTTGACCTCCTTGACTGCCTCAGAGGCTGCCAGGTCAAACCCTCTTGTTTATGTGATTAGCTCAGAGCATCTCTATGAAATCTAACCCTTCCCCTCATGAGAAAGCAGTTTTCCCCACCAACAGCATAGTCAATGAGAAAGGCAACTGTACGAAGAAAACTTCCAGTGGAACTAATATGAAATCTATTTGCAAATTATGGGGGGAAATAAAGCTTTTAAATTATACAATGTAAATGCATGCTTGTGTGTTTCTTGACTGATGTGGA